GAGGGCCTCGTCCGGGCCGGTCCTCATGTATTAGTCCATTCTCACGCTGCTAATAAAGACATACCTGAGATTGGGTATTTTAGAAAGGAAAGAGGTTTAATTGACTCACAGTTCAGCGTGGCTGGGGAGGCCTCAGGAAACTTACTATTAGGGCAGAAAGGGAAGCAAACACATCCTTCTTCACATGGTGGCAGCAAGGAGAAGTGCCAAGCAAAAGGGGGGAAATCTCTGTATAAAACCATCAGATCTCGTGAGAATTCACTCTCTATCACGAGAACAGCAGCATAGGGGTAACTCACTGCCCACGACTCAATTACCTCCCACCAGGTCCCTCCCACAACATGTGGGAATGATGGGAACTACAATTTAAGATGAGATTTGGGCGGGGACACAGCCAAACCGTATCACCTTAATAAGACGGACTCGTTTCCCCCCAGCAGACGGCTGGCGGCCGCACACATTGTCTCGCTCCTCCCTCCCAACAGCCTCAGGTGCTGAGGTGTGCTAGAGGCTTATCTACCGATAGAGAAACCGAGGCTGGGAGTGGCTGCGGGAGGTGCAGTCAGGAACAGGGTCGGAGTGTGGCGCCGGGCCAGGCCGCTCAGGTCCCTTATCATGGAATCTACCGGGGCAGGTGCGAAGGCTGAGCCCAACATCCTTCCTCCATTCACAGGACAGGGCCCGAGCAAGTCAGCTGGAGCACAGCCACGGAGGTGGACAGGGTCGGCCCCCGTGGGGCACTTCCTGGCCCCCAGGAGAGGAGGTCAGGAGAGTGGGGCGAGCCCCAGGTTCTAAGCAGGTGCCTGCCTCAGGAGAGAGTCAGGGGGATGCTAACCAGGTGCTGTGGCTGTCTTTGTCTCCCCAAAGTACATATGTGGAAGCTCTAAGCATATGTGTCAAGAGGTGGGACCTTTGAAAGTAATTAGGTTTAGATGAGGTCATGAGCACAGGACCTCCAGTGATGGGCTAAGGCCCTTATAAGAAAAGGAGACCAGGGCTCTCCTCTTCGCCCCTCCCCAGATAAGAGGACACAGTGAGAAGATGGGGGTCTGCTCGCCAGGAAGGAGCCCTCACCAGCAGCCGCATCGCTCAGCACCTTGATCCTGGACTTCCAGCCTCCAGAGCTGTGAGAAACAAACCTCTATCATCTACCAGCCGCCCACGGCGTGGGATTTGTGTTACAGCAGCCTGAGCTGACCCAGACGCCAAGGAGCAACACACGCACCAGGGTAGGCTGGAGAAACCAGAACCCGGGAATCCCCCCTCAGGGGGAGGTTCTGTTGTTATCCGCAGAACAGAGGCCCAGAGAGGTGAAGCAAGAGCCCGCAGATCCCAGCCCCGCTACGTCAGGAAGCCCGGCTGGACCCACGTCTGGCTCCAGGGTCCTGTGTTGGTGATCACAGCCCTGTGGCTGTTCCCAGCGGTCACAGGCCCTGAGGAGCTTCAGTCCCTGGAACACACACAAGAGGTGTCCTGAGGACACGCATGGAACTGCGCTTGAGCTGCAATCTGTCCCCTAGTTCCCGCCTCGCTTGGGCATCTGACGGCCTTTATCTCTTCTCCCCTGATCCTTATCCGACACCCCAACTCTTCTGCAGACTCCAGTTCCTTCCCAGTGCCCTGGGTCCTTCAGGGTCCTTGGGATGAGACATCTCCGAACACGAGCTTTTCTCAGCTGGCGTCTGAGGGTGATGGCGTTCTGCCCACAGGCATCCGCCTGCACAGGCCTCCCTGACAAGAGGGGCTGAGGGGGAAAGGAGTGAGACAGAAAACCAGCAGGGCCCCGGGGACCGAGCCCTGGAGAAGCGCCAGTTCCCGCCCAGATGAGGGCCGACACCTCGGAAGGACCGGCCTGGGGGGTCGCCCTCCCCAGGCCCTCTGCCTCCCATCGTGGCATGGACTGCACCTTTGGTGTCCTTCCCTCCCATGGCCTCTGAGTCCCTGAACACTGGCTCATACCTGCTCCACCCAGATACAGCACAGAGGAGAGACCCGGGCAGCCTCTAAGGGCAGTGCCTTGAGGGCCAGTGCCTGGTGCACCTGCCGCACAGGGCACAGGACACAAAGGGCTGGGTGATCCATTCAGGCTCTCTCAGGGCCCGCGTCGAGCTCGGCCTGGGTCCCAGGAAGGCTGCCAGGCACCAGGTGCTGCCTGAGTCCGAAGGAGGCCCTGACTCCAGGTCGCCCACGGCAGGAGTGGGCCCCACGGAGCTTCTGTGGACCCTTGACCCGCCACCCTCAGGTGGAAGCCATCAGGCTGCGCTGGATAAGCCAGCCTCTCCCCACCTCTGCCATTCAAGTCGGTGCCAGTGCTGACTGGAGAGATCCCAGAGATAACTGTGAAATGCCTGTCACTGTTCTCAGCTTCGTTTATGTAGGCTGCAGAGCCAAGACAGCAAATACTGCACATCCGGGAGCCTCCCCAAGGCCGGCCCTGGGCCTTCCCCCAGGAAGAGCCCCACGGCCAGCTCCTTCCTGTTCCCCTGGCGGCCCCTCGCTTCTTCCTTCTGGATGGGGGCCCAGGGGGCCCAGGAGAGTATAAAGGCGATGTGGAGGGTGCCCGGCACAACCAGACGCCCAGTCACAGGCGAGGTAAGGTGCTTGGCTCCATGGGTGGGGCCCGGTTGGAGTCAGGAGGCCTCTCTTCTTCCCACAGAGCCCTGGGATGCACCGGCCAGAGGCCATGCTGCTGCTGCTCACGCTTGCCCTCCTGGGGGGCCCCACCTGGGCAGGGAGTAAGTCAGTGGGGTCTGCCCTCAATCTCCCCTTTTCTTCCCTTTGGGTCTCTCTTTTCTTCAGAGATGTATGGCCCTGGAGGAGGCAAGTATTTCAGCACCACTGAAGACTACGACCATGAAATCACAGGGCTGCGGGTGTCTGTAGGTCTTCTCCTGGTGAAAAGGTGAGTAGGGCTATGGTCATGGGCCCAGCGCCTCTGGACGTCCAAAGCTTTGCCTCTCTCCCAGTGTCCAGGTGAAACTTGGAGACTCCTGGGACGTGAAACTGGGAGCCTTAGGTGGGAATACCCAGGAAGTCACCCTGCAGCCAGGCGAATACATCACAAAAGTCTTTGTCGCCTTCCAAGCTTTCCTCCGGGGTATGGTCATGTACACCAGCAAGGACCGCTATTTCTATTTTGGGAAGCTTGATGGCCAGATCTCCTCTGCCTACCCCAGCCAAGAGGGGCAGGTGCTGGTGGGCATCTATGGCCAGTATCAACTCCTTGGCATCAAGAGCATTGGCTTTGAATGGAATTATCCACTAGAGGAGCCGACCACTGAGCCACCAGTTAATCTCACATACTCAGCAAACTCACCCGTGGGTCGCTAGGGTGGGGTATGGGGCCATCCGAGCTGAGGCCATCTGGGTGGTGGTGGCTGATGGTACTGGAGTAACTGAGTCGGGACGCTGAATCTGAATCCACCAATAAATAAAGGTTCTGCAGAATCAGTGCATCCAGGATTGGTCCTTGGATCTGG